TGATTTGACACATTATGTATTTACTTATTGTACGCTGAATATAACGTCATTCCCCGGTGTTCTGCAAAGCACAACACTCATCCCGATCTGGTGCTCTAACCCCTGGGACCCTTTGGGCCAGACCATGACAAAGGCTGCCTGCCAGGTTTCAGCGAAACTTAGACCACCAAGAATTTACACACTTCACAGGGGTGCCCTAAGGAATAAATGAGATTAAAAAAAAAAGTCTGCGGGGAAACCCTGAGGCCCTATTAGAAATGCTAATCGTTTCCTTCTCTAGCTCCTATTAAAATGTTAGAAAACCGAGGGAGACTCTCCTGAACAGGGTGGGGATGCTCGGCTGCTCTGTGGCTTAGCAAGCGACCCCAGCTGCCCTGCCAGGGCCGGTCGGCCGCGATTCCGTCCCGACGGGGGGGATCCTCGGCGGCACTACGGACGCCAGTCTGCCAAGGAGGCAGCGGGGTTCGGCCTGTTGGCCCCAGACTGTGTGGCAGGCAAAAGGTGAACGTCAAAGCCTGTCCCCGGCTTCTTCACATCTCGCGCCTCCGCGGGCGTCGGGCCGCCCCCGTGAGCCTCCCCGGATGGACTGGGTTTTAGGGACCCCCGCAGCCGGACTGCAAAGCTTCCCACCAACCCTTCCCGCGAACCTCCCAGCCCGGGCCGCAAGCCCAGCTCCGGGCGCGACGACGTGGGGCCGGAGGTAGAAGGAGTCTCAGCGCGGCGGGGGCCGGGGGGCGGGGAAGCCCCCCCACCCACGAGAAAGGTCTTACATCAGCCGCCCCACGTGCAATCGGAGAGAGGGAGGAAGTCGCTCCTCTATTCGGGCTGCGCCTTTCCCCAGCCTCCGCCCCGCCCGCCGCGAGTCTCCCCGCCCCGCCTTGGTGCAGCCGCGGCCGCCGAGCCGAGCAGCGCCGCGCGGGGCCGAGTGGAGCCGAGCAGCTGCCGCGCCGCGTCGCCGGTTTAAGCGCAGTGCAGGCCGCGGCCGGGGGCGGCGGTAGTGAGCCCAGCGCTGCGCTCCAGCCCCCTTTTCCCTCCATGGTTTCTCTCCGCTCCCGTGAGTAACTTGGCTCCGGGGGCTCCGCTCGCCTGCCCGCACGCCGCCCGCCACCCAGGACCGCGCCGCCGGCCTCCGCCGCTAGCAAACCCTTCCGACGGCCCTCGCTGCGCAAGCCGGGACGCCTCTCCCCCCTCCGCCCCCGCCGCGGAAAGTTAAGTTTGAAGAGGGGGGAAGAGGGGAACATGGACATGAAGAGGAGGATCCACCTGGAGCTGAGGAACCGGACCCCGGCAGCTGTAAGCAGAGACCCCTCTGGGTGCCCTCTCCCAGAGCTTATCCTTTTTTCTTTGTCATCCACAGGTTCGAGAACTTGTCTTGGACAATTGCAAATCAAATGATGGAAAAATTGAGGGCTTAACAGCTGAATTTGTGAACTTAGAGTTCCTCAGTTTAATAAATGTAGGCTTGATCTCAGTTTCAAATCTCCCCAAGCTGCCTAAATTGAAAAAGGTAAGTGCTTTTTCTTTAACAGTAAAAGAGAATGTGTTTGTGTTGTGTCCATTTTCTCTTGCAGCTTGAACTCAGTGAAAATAGAATCTTTGGAGGTCTGGACATGTTAGCTGAAAAACTTCCAAATCTCACACATCTAAACTTAAGTGGAAATAAACTGAAAGATATCAGCACCTTGGAACCTTTGGTAAGTAACTGAGAATTTGGAAACTGGAACTTTAGGAGTTGTGGTTTTTGATCCTTTTCTTCAGAAAAAGTTAGAATGTCTGAAAAGCCTGGACCTCTTTAACTGTGAGGTTACCAACCTGAATGACTACCGAGAGAGTGTCTTCAAGCTCCTGCCCCAGCTTACCTACTTGGATGGCTATGACCGAGAGGACCAGGAAGCACCTGACTCAGATGCCGAGGTGGATGGTGTGGATGAAGAGGAGGAGGACGAAGGTGAGTAGGCTCAGCATCTGGTGAACCTGATGTATTTAATGAATCCCTTTTGGACTATTTTTAGAAGGAGAAGATGAGGAAGACGAGGACGATGAGGATGGTGAAGAAGAGGAGTTTGATGAAGAAGATGATGAAGATGAAGATGTAGAAGGGGATGAGGACGACGATGAAGTCAGTGAGGAGGTCAGTGCAGCTGTTTTCTACCCTGCTTCCTAAATTTAATGTTATGCTGTTTGCTATTCTTTAGGAAGAAGAATTTGGACTTGATGAAGAAGATGAAGATGAGGATGAGGATGAAGGTGGGCCTAATGCATGCATTTTGATCATTCTCCTGTCCTAAAGTCAATTTTTGTTACTGTACAGAGGAGGAAGAAGGTGGGAAAGGTGAAAAGAGGAAGAGAGAAACAGATGATGAAGGAGAAGATGATTAAGACCCCAGATGACCTGCAGAAACAGAACTGTTCAGTATTGGTTGGACTGCTCATGGATTTTGTAGCTGTTTAAAAAAAAAAAAAAGGTAGCTGTGATACAAACCCCAGGACACCCACCCACCCAAAGAGCCAAAGAATAGTTCCTGTGACATTCCGCCTTCCTTCCATGTAGTCCCTCTTGGTAATCTACCACCAAGCTTGTGGACTTCACCCCAACAAAATTGTAAGCGTTGTTAGGTTTTTGTGTAAGATTCTTGCTGTAGCGTGGATAGCTGTGATTGGTGAGTCAACCGTCTGTGGCTACCAGTTACACTGAGATTGTAACAGCATTTTTACTTTCTGTACAACAAAAAAGCTTTGTAAATAAAATCTTAACATTTTGGGTCTGTTTTTTCATGCTTTGCTTTTTAATTATTATTATTATTTTTTTTACATTAGGACATTTTATGTGACAACTGCCAAAAAAGTATTTTTAAGAATTTAAGCGAAATAAACAGTTACTCTTTGGTAAAGCCTAGTTGTATGCTTACATTTTTAAATTATA